AGGCTTCTCTTGCTACCTGTGAGCATCCTTCCCAGCAGACATCCTCATCGGGCTTTGTCCCTCCCCCGCTTCCTCCCTCTGCGGGGAGGACCCGGGACCACAGCTGCTGGCCAGGGTAGACTTGGAGCTGTCCTCCAGAGGGGTCACGTGTAGGAGTGAGAAGAAGGAAGATCTTGAGAGCTGCTGAGGGACCTTGGAGAGCTCAGGATGGCTCAGACGAGGACACTCGCTTGCCGGGCCTGGGCCTCCTGGGAAGGAGGGAGCTGCTCAGAATGCCGCATGACAACTGAAGGCAACCTGGAAGGTTCAGGGGCCGCTCTTCCCCCATGTGCCTGTCACGCTCTGGTGCAGTCAAAGGAACGCCTTCCCCTCAGTTGTTTCTAAGAGCAGAGTCTCCCGCTGCAATCTGGGTGGTAACTGCCAGCCTTGGAGGATCGTGGCCAACGTGGACCTGCCTACGGAGGGTGGGCTCTGACCCAAGTGGGGCCTCCTTGTCCAGGTCTCACTGCTTTGCACCGTGGTCAGAGGGACTGTCAGCTGAGCTTGAGCTCCCCTGGAGCCAGCAGGGCTGTGATGGGCGAGTCCCGGAGCCCCACCCAGACCTGAATGCTTCTGAGAGCAAAGGGAAGGACTGACGAGAGATGTATATTTAATTTTTTAACTGCTGCAAACATTGTACATCCAAATTAAAGGAAAAAAATGGAAACCATCAGTTGTTGCTGTGTGAGGCTTGCTTTGCTTCATGAGAACCTAGACCTTGCTGAGCTGGAGTCTTAGGAAGCAGTCTCCTAAGTGCTTCTCCAGCAGGGGCAGAAACTGTCCCACCAGCTAACATCTGGCATTATGGAGGGTCCCCCAGGCAGCTGCCAGCAGGGACAGGCCCCGTGTTTTCTGTAGCCAGGGATGAGGAAGTGGCCCCAGGGCATGGGCCTGGCTGGGTGCTTCTGCAAGGGCCTTCCCAAACCACAGTACAGGTGGTCTTCCTGCCCTGCAGATGGGAGCTGTGGGAGCTGCTGGAGCTGCTGGAGCCTTCATGGTCAAGTGACATCATAAGCTTATATGACATACACAAGCCTCAGGACTTGGCCCATGGCACTGAAGCAGGTCATCAGGCCCAGCACAGAGACTAGAGCTGTGTTCTCACAGGGCCCACCACCCTTCCACCTCCTTGGCCATTGACACCTGCGTCCCTGGCCCAGCTGCTCCCAGGTAACCCCCAAAGCAGCTGGCACATCCCACCTCTGGTGTGGCCGGGGCTGCTGTGTGTCCGCAGGGCCTGCCCCGTCTATTCTAGCTTGTTTGTCCTGTCTGAACCAGCGCCTACTCCAAGAAGCCTCTGCTCAGCCCAGCGGGGATGCTTCTAAGCTCCGGACGAGCCTCTCGGAAGCCTTGGTGATTGGTGGTGTAGTCATCTTGGGATGCAGATGTCTTACCAACCTGCAAGAACAAAAACCCTGTGGCTTCCTCTGGTGCAGGGTATTTAGTCAATGTTTGCTGAGGTCCCGTCTGGTTCTGGCTAATTGGCAGGGGTCGTCCACCCATTCTTTCCCTGCTCTGCTGTCTGTGCCAGGAGAGACGGGGGCCAGTCGGCCAAGGGGCCAGCTCCTGCTGCCTGCTCCTCTTGGGCACGTGCGGGGGCCCCCTTTCTCTGAGCAGGGATAGGGATCAGTCTGCCGGAGGGATGTGGTGGACAGGCCTAAAGCATTTGGGGCGGGGCATGCCACTTGAGCTCCCTAAATCTGTCTCCTCATAGGTGACACCGCTCCAGGGCCCCCCAGTGGCCTCTCCTTTCAGAGCTACCTAAATTCTGGTCACTTCAGAGAAATGGAGCACCCCCTTCTCCCTGGTCCAGGTGTGGACAGCCTGGCACACTGAGCACACCTGGCATGGCTGGTAATTTCAGAAAGAAGAGGGGCCGGGGTCCAGTGGGAAGCAGCGGTGAACCCCTCGTGAGTGGGCTTTGCAGTCCCTCCCCATGCCACGGCAGAGCTGCCCTCAACACAGCCTTCCTCTTCCTCATCGGAGAGCACACCCTGTCCCCTTGCCGAGCTGTGCCCTGTGCCTTCGGTGGTATTTGATTTTGGCTGCTACTGGCTTTGTTGGGATCTGGAAGTCGCTTCCCCTGCGTGGTGCGTGGAGCACTGTAAGTCAGATGAGGGAAGTAGCCAGGGTGAGGTGAGTACCGGGTGGAGCCGCCACTGAAGGGACTGGGTAGGGGGGCCTTGCCTCTACATGATGTGACACAGCCAACCGAGGACAGAGGAAGCCCCGTTCCTGGGGGTGTGGGGTGCACCCCTCAGGGAAGCCTGCAGTGGGGCCTGAGGAAAGGCATCCTCCGCGAGCCCACGAGTCTGGTCCATGAGCACCGTGACAGTGTCTGTGGGTAGAGGTGGACCCGGCCTTGTGTCATCACCAGGACCTCTTTTGGGAAACCATGTGGACATCGCTTGCGGGTCCCCCAGGCTCTGCAGCCCCAGCAGCCTGGCTGCCTTTTGGGCAAGTGGCTTGAGCCACAGAGGACCCAGTCCTGTTGCAGCCACATCCTCTGGGGGGGCCCGCCAGTGTGGCCGGCTTTCTCCACCCTACACCAGGCCTCCAGGTGTCCTGGTCGGGGGTGTCTGGGCCCTGGGTGGGCCCTGTGGACCTGTGAGGTCAGGGTCAGGGCATCACTGGAGGCAGAGGGCTGAAGTTGTGGGTCTGGGTTCCCCTTGTGTGCACAGGCCCCTGCCCTCCATGCTTGGTCAGGCAGCTACCCCCAAAACTGCTAGGACAGGCTGGTCCTGAGGTGGATCCTGGCCCCTGTACCCTCTGGACAGCCCACCCGCCCAACCTTCTACCCTGCCCCAGCGGCGGCAGTGTTGGCCACATCCTTCCCCTCCTGGCCCCAATTGCTCTGGGGAAGTCCAGGCTCCGGAGCCTGCCCAGGGGCCCCCCGTGATTTGGGCCCAGGACTCCACGTGGTTCTCTGCCTTCACCCAAGCCCTGAACTCCTCAGCTGCCAAATCCCCACCCATCTGCACAGGCTGTGCTCACCACTGCTGCTCCTGGAAGGTGCCCCTCAGTGGGACGCCCACCTCCTCTCTGGGCTTCTGTGTTTGGGAGCCCTGCTGCCCCCACCCTTGGTCAGTCCCCATGTCCTGCTGGCCTGTCAGGCAGGGCAGAAAATCCACCCAGAAATGCTGAGCAGGATGAGAGTCTAGTTGGGCCCAGCCTCATTATTTAGAAGGGATGGAGGCCTAGGGAGCATGCTTCTAGCCTGAGCCCAGCAGGGCCCCGCCCATGTCCCAGGTCTGCACCAGGGACAGCTCCTGCCGAGGCCTGACCTGCCCCTTCTCCCTCAGGTGCTGCTGGTTGACCAGCCTCTGGCCCTAGGAGACCCCGTAGCGACTGAGGGTCCCAGCAGGCCATGCAGCTTTGCCAAGGTACGAGCCCCTCCCCAGCAGGGGACAGATGTGCCCTCGCTGAGCGCGCTCTCTCACCCCACAGGCGCCTCCGGCATGGCGGCGGCCGAGGGGCCCGGCTACCTCGTGTCTCCCCAGGCGGAGAAGCACCGGCGGGCCCGCAACTGGACGGACGCCGAGATGCGCGGCCTCATGCTGGTCTGGGAGGAGTTCTTCGACGAGCTCAAGCAGACCAAGCGCAACGCCAAGGTGTACGAGAAGATGGCCAGCAAGCTCTTCGAGATGACCGGCGAGCGCAGGCTGGGCGAGGAGATCAAGATCAAGATCACCAACATGACCTTCCAGTACAGGTGGGCGAGCGGGCAGTGTGGGCCCCACCAGGCAGCACGTCCACAGCCGGCACTGTCCTTCCAGGTCGGAGGAGCGGCCGGTGAAGAAGCGCAAGGTGCAGAGCTGCCACCTGCAGAAGAAGCAGCTGCGGCTGCTGGAGGCCATGGTGGAGGAGCAGCGCCGGCTGAGCCGCGCCGTGGAGGAGACCTGCCGCGAGGTGCGCCGCGTGCTGGACCAGCAGCACATCCTGCAGGTGCAGAGCCTGCAGCTGCAGGAGCGCATGATGAGTCTGCTGGAGAGGATCATCACCAAGTCCAGCGTCTAGGCCAGCAGGCGGCGGCGGCGGCGGGGCCGGGCGGCTGGTGGTACTGCTCAGGCCACCCAGGGCAGGCCACTCAGGCCAGGCGGGCAAGGGGGCCGCCCCGCGAGCGGAGACCGCCTTCCACCTGGCCTCTGGCAGGATGTCCCTTCTGAGGGGTATTTTGAGGAACCCCCAGGCCCTGGGGACCGTGAGGCTCCAGTCTCCAGCATGAATGCCCTTCCTCGGACACAGGCCAGGGCCTCTGGGGTTCACTCCGAGTAAGAACGTCCTAGAGCCACTCTCCAGTGTCGTTACTATCAATGATACTTGACGTGGCTTTGATATTAAACGTATACTTTTTCATTCTTGCCTGGAACGCACAGTTTGCTGTTGCTGGCTTGGTGAGGATGCCCTGATTGATGGATCCCGAAAATGAAAGCAGATGGAAACGGGTTGGGGCAGGCTGGAGCTGGGGGAGCTCTCTCCTGAAGGGAACCCTGTGTCCTCCCTCACCAGGACCTCTGCGTCTCTCCTTAAATGGCCTCTGACGCCTGATGAAAACCCCAGCGACCTTCCAGGAGGCTTTTATTCAGCTCTGTTTGGAGCATCAGGTGTTTCCACTGCCTCCTTAGCAATGACACTAATAAAAGTCGTAACACCTGTTCACATGCACAGCCCTGTTGAGTGTTCTGGGTGCTGGAGAT